GTCCAAACTCTCACTAAAATTGCCGAGCCCTTTGTCTTCCAGTGTCTAAAATATTAATGTCAATGGAATCAGGCCAGAGTTTGAATTCTAGTCTCTTAGCCTTTGTTTCCCCTGTCCATAAAATGAATGGGGGTAATTCTTTCCTCCTACAGTTTATTTATATATTCACTAATTCATTCATTCATCCATCCATTCGTTCATTCGGTTTACTGAGTACCTACTATGTGCCAGCCCCTGTTCTAGGGTGGAAACTAAGAGAATGATGTACCTAGAGGGCGCTGGAAGCTCTAAAGCCCTAGCAGTTACTGCTTTTACTATTAGTGGTCGTTTTTTTCTCCCCCCCGCCCCCCGACAAATCAACAGAACAAAGAAAATTACCTAAACAGCAAGGACATAGGGAGGAACTTCTTGGCACAGAACTTTCCAAACACTTTTTCCTGAAGGGATACAAGAAGCAAGAAAGGTACTCTTTCACTAGGACCTTCTCTGAGCTGTCCTCAGGATGCTTTTGGGACTATTTTTCTTACCCAGAGAATGGAGAAACCCTGCAGGGAATTCCCAAGCTGTAGTTATAAACAGAAGTTCTCCTTCTGCTAGGTAGCATTCAAAGATCTTAATCTTCTGGGTTTCCGTTTTCTCGAATGAAAAATGCAGGTCCGAGCAGTTAACTGGCTGGGGCACCATTAGCAAGTCACTTAGCATCTCTGGGGCCAGTCTGCAAAGCGAGGGGGCAGCCTTAATGTGCCTCCAGCCTGAAGTCCTAGAATGAGCGCCCGGTGTCCCAAGCTGGGGCGCGCACCCCAGATCGGAGGGCGCCGATGTACAGACAGCAAACTCACCCAGTCTAGTGCATGCCTTCTTAAACATCACGAGACTCTAAGAAAAGGAAACTGAAAACGGGAAAGTCCCTCTCTCTAACCTGGCACTGCGTCGCTGGCTTGGAGACAGGTGACGGTCCCTGCGGGCCTTGTCCTGATTGGCTGGGCACGCGTTTAATATAAGTGGAGGCGTCGCGCTGGCGGGCATTCCTGAAGCTGACAGCATTCGGGCCGAGATGTCTCGCTCCGTGGCCTTAGCTGTGCTCGCGCTACTCTCTCTTTCTGGCCTGGAGGCTATCCAGCGTGAGTCTCTCCTACCCTCCCGCTCTGGTCCTATATTAATGTGTCTTTTCCCGATATTCCTCAGGTACTCCAAAGATTCAGGTTTACTCACGTCATCCAGCAGAGAATGGAAAGTCAAATTTCCTGAATTGCTATGTGTCTGGGTTTCATCCATCCGACATTGAAGTTGACTTACTGAAGAATGGAGAGAGAATTGAAAAAGTGGAGCATTCAGACTTGTCTTTCAGCAAGGACTGGTCTTTCTATCTCTTGTACTACACTGAATTCACCCCCACTGAAAAAGATGAGTATGCCTGCCGTGTGAACCATGTGACTTTGTCACAGCCCAAGATAGTTAAGTGGGGTAAGTCTTACATTCTTTTGTAAGCTGCTGAAAGTTGTGTATGAGTAGTCATATCATAAAGCTGCTTTGATATAAAAAAGGTCTATGGCCATACTACCCTGAATGAGTCCCATCCCATCTGATATAAACAATCTGCATATTGGGATTGTCAGGGAATGTTCTTAAAGATCAGATTAGTGGCACCTGCTGAGATACTGATGCACAGCATGGTTTCTGAACCAGTAGTTTCCCTGCAGTTGAGCAGGGAGCAGCAGCAGCACTTGCACAAATACATATACACTCTTAACACTTCTTACCTACTGGCTTCCTCTAGCTTTTGTGGCAGCTTCAGGTATATTTAGCACTGAACGAACATCTCAAGAAGGTATAGGCCTTTGTTTGTAAGTCCTGCTGTCCTAGCATCCTATAATCCTGGACTTCTCCAGTACTTTCTGGCTGGATTGGTATCTGAGGCTAGTAGGAAGGGCTTGTTCCTGCTGGGTAGCTCTAAACAATGTATTCATGGGTAGGAACAGCAGCCTATTCTGCCAGCCTTATTTCTAACCATTTTAGACATTTGTTAGTACATGGTATTTTAAAAGTAAAACTTAATGTCTTCCTTTTTTTTCTCCACTGTCTTTTTCATAGATCGAG